GGCAGGGCTTCTTAACATTTGGACACCACGCAGCACAAAGGCCCAGAGAGGGAAAGAGACTGGCTGGAAGAGGCAGAGCCGCGCGGGTGCCAGGACCCAGGTCCTTGCTACGTCCGGAGCCTACGTCACCACGATGCCTCCCCTGGGCCGGCGGCAGAACCCGAGACCCCCGCAGGTTCTAAGACAGCCCCCACGCCCCCCAGTGCGCACGCTCAGTCCAACCCCGCCGCGCACCGCCCACCGCGAACATCCGGCTCCTGCGTGTGTGCTCGAGGGGGAAACTGAGGCGGGGACGTGCCAGTGAATTCATTCCTTCCTCAGTCCACCCGCAGGCCTACAAAGCTGTCTCCCCTTCCTCAGCGCCACAAGGAACAGCAGGGACGGATGGGAAGAAGGGGAGGGGGCCGAAAGCAAGCTGGGTGCGAGGAGCCAGCCGACCCTGCCACACTCAAGATGGCGGCGCGGCCGCGGCGAGGTCCCTCAGAGGCGGTACCAGCGCATGCGCAGCGCGGAGTCCCGGCCCGGGACACAAGATGGCGGCAGCGGCGCTGGGGAGGGCGAGGCGGAGGCGGCAAAACGGGCGGTCGAGCAGAACGTGTAGCCGCGTCCCCTCCAGTCCGCTCCGGGCAGGTAAGAGTCCCAGGAAGCCATGGTCCCGCAGCGAGCCGCGCCAGGGTCTGGGGATCCGAAGCTGGGGGGCGGCGGCCCCTCCGGCGCTTTCTGCTCGGGACTGCCGCTTGCCCTGTCTCTGTTGCCGCCGCCATCTTAGACCCGCGGGTGGGCGGCCGCGCCGGTGGCCGAAGTGAGGGAGGTGGGCCCGGAGAGCCCCAGCGGAGCGGGCTCTAGGGCCCCTCCGCTGCTGCCGCCGCCACCGCCTTTGTGTCGGGCTCCGACTCTGAGTCGCCTCAGCCCGGGGGCGGGAGCGCGCGGCGGGGCGGGGGGCGGAGCCCGAGAGATGGGCCGGCGCGCGCGCGCGCGCCAAACAGCCCACCCTCGCTGGGGTAGGGGGAGGGGAAGGTGCGCGCGCGCGCGCGCGCTGGAGCTCGCCTCTCGCCTTCGTGCGCCGTCGCGCCTGCGTACTTTGTTCGCCCTTTGACTCCTCCCTACTGGGCCGGAGAATTCTGATTGGTACATTGCGGAGATGGTCCCGCCCCACGTGCCTCCAATCCCGGACTCGGACTCTGGCTTCTGGTGGGTTTTTCTGGTTGCGCAGATAGAGTTGTGGTCTGTGACTGTTTTCCTATTTGCTTTCCAGCTGCTGATGCAAGGAATCCCCTGGGCTCCCGTCCACTCCACTGCTGACCAGCCCATTCGCCTGTGCTGAGTCTTCCTGCAGGCCTTTCCTTGCCTCTGTGGGACCCTGTGGGGGTCCATCCGGCTGGAGAAGAAAAGCCTCTCATGCTAACGTTGCAGACCCCAGAGGGTGAGAGAAAGGGGGACTTCATTCAGTCTTGAAACCTGTGTGCTCAGCCCCCAAGGCATCAGGAATTCTTCCTGCCCAGAGAATCAAGGCAGCTTCATTTTTTTCGTACCTTGGTCAGTGGTTCTCAACCTTTTTGTTATCAAGGGAGCTGACACTCTTTGGTCCTCTGTGTGGCAGGTCCTGTGTGGGTGTGGAGATGGCCAATGAGAATCACGGCAGCCCCCGGGAGGAAGCGTCCCTGCTGAGTCACTCCCCAGGTACCTCCAATCAGAGCCAGCCCTGTTCTCCAAAGCCAATCCGCCTGGTTCAGGACCTCCCAGGTACTGAGGGGGAGCAGTAGTGGGGTGGTGGGTGACCCTGGCTGGGCTCCGTGCCTGTTTGCAGAGGAGCTGGTGCATGCAGGCTGGGAGAAGTGCTGGAGCCGGAGGGAGAATCGTCCCTACTACTTCAACCGATTCACCAACCAGTCCCTGTGGGAGATGCCCGTGCTGGGGCAGCACGATGTGATTGTGAGTGCCAGCCTAGGGTGGGGGGGTCTCAGTGGTTGCAACTCTGCTGGTCTCCCTCCACCAGTCGGACCCTTTGGGGCTGAATGCGACCCCACTGCCCCAAGACTCAAGCTTGGTGGAAACTCCCCCGGCTGAGAACAAGCCCAGAAAGCGGCAGCTCTCGGAAGAGCAGCCAAGCGGCAATGGTGTGAAGAAGCCCAAGGTGAGTGTCTGTGGCCAGGAGCCGGCTGCCGACTGACTTGACACCTTTGTGACTTTCACTACAGATTGAAATCCCAGTGACACCCACAGGCCAGTCGGTGCCCAGCTCCCCCAGTATCCCAGGAACCCCAACGCTGAAGATGTGGGGTACGTCCCCTGAAGATAAACAGCAGGCAGCTCTCCTACGACCCACTGAGTGAGTCCCTGCTGATTGGCTTGGGGGCACCCGACATCCTCATCACTCCTCTCTGTGCCCCAAGGGTCTACTGGGACCTGGACATCCAGACCAATGCTGTCATCAAGCACCGGGGGCCTTCAGAGGTGCTGCCCCCGCATCCCGAAGTGGAACTGCTCCGCTCTCAGCTCATCCTGAAGCTTCGGCAGCACTATCGGGAGCTGTGCCAGCAGCGAGAGGGTACCTGCCTCTGGGCTGCAGCCTCCTTTATTTCCAGGCCTTCAGCAGCTCTCCTGTCCTGCAGGCATTGAGCCTCCACGGGAGTCTTTCAACCGCTGGATGCTGGAGCGCAAGGTGGTAGACAAAGGATCTGACCCCCTGTTGCCCAGCAACTGTGAACCAGTCGTGTCACCTTCCATGTTTCGTGAAATCATGAACGACATTCCTATCAGGTACAGCTCCACAGCTGGGGATGACCCTGGGCAGGCCTCTAACTCTGCCCACTCTGAAACGCAGGTTATCCCGAATCAAGTTCCGGGAGGAAGCCAAGCGCCTGCTCTTTAAATATGCGGAGGCCGCCAGGCGGCTCATCGAGTCCAGGTTTGCCTGTCTTCTGCCCCAGGCGAGATGGGTTCCTTTCTTCTGCCCTCCCCTTGACTGGCAGGAGTGCATCCCCTGACAGTAGGAAGGTGGTCAAATGGAATGTGGAAGACACCTTTAGCTGGCTTCGGAAGGACCACTCAGCCTCCAAGGAGGACTACATGGTGAGTGGGTCCCCGGGTGAGAAGGCCAGTTTACTAGCGCCCTGATCCAGAATGTGTCCTCTAGGATCGCCTGGAGCATCTGCGGAGGCAGTGTGGCCCCCACGTCTCGGCCGCAGCCAAGGACTCCGTGGAAGGCATCTGCAGTAAGATCTACCACATCTCCCTGGAGTACGTCAAACGGATCCGAGAGAAGCACCTTGCCATCCTCAAGGAAAACAACATCTCAGGTAGGGGAAAGGTGAAGGAGGAGCCAGCTGTGGTGTGGTCCCTCACTGCTCTCCCTGCCCACAGAGGAGGTGGAGGCCCCTGAGGTGGAGCCCCGCCTAGTGTACTGCTACCCAGTCCGGCTGGCTGTGTCTGCACCGCCCATGCCCAGCGTGGAGATGCACATGGAGAACAACGTGGTCTGCATCCGGTATAAGGGAGAGATGGTCAAGGTCAGCCGCAACTACTTCAGCAAGCTGGTAAGAGCTGCGGGGAGGAAGGCCCTAGCTGATGAAGGCTCCTCCTCTCTGTCCCGCTCCACAGTGGCTCCTTTACCGCTACAGCTGCATTGATGACTCTGCCTTTGAGAGGTTCCTGCCCCGGGTCTGGTGTCTTCTCCGACGGTACCAGGTACAGGCCTGGGGCAGCAGGGAGGGCTCCCCAGCCCCAGGTGCTGACGGTGGCCACTCCGCAGATGATGTTCGGCGTGGGCCTCTACGAGGGGACTGGCCTGCAGGGATCGCTGCCTGTGCATGTCTTTGAGGCCCTCCACCGACTCTTTGGCGTCAGCTTCGAGTGCTTCGCCTCACCCCTCAACTGCTACTTCCGCCAGTACTGTTCTGCCTTCCCCGACACAGACGGCTACTTTGGCTCCCGCGGGTGAGGGCCAAGGGCTGCCCCTCTACCCAGGCATGGGACTTAGAATGCTCACTCCTGTCCCCAGGCCCTGCCTAGACTTTGCTCCACTGAGTGGTTCATTTGAGGCCAACCCTCCCTTCTGCGAGGAGCTCATGGATGCCATGGTCTCTCACTTTGAGGTGGGTGCACTGCCAGGGTGAGAGGTGGGCAACCCTGACATCCACCCTGTGTCCCCTTCCACAGAGACTGCTTGAGAGCTCACCGGAGCCCCTGTCCTTCATCGTGTTCATCCCTGAGTGGCGGGAACCCCCAACACCAGCGCTCACCCGCATGGAGCAGAGCCGCTTCAAACGCCACCAGTTGATCCTGCCTGCCTTTGAGCATGAGTACCGCAGTGGCTCCCAGCACATCTGCAAGAAGTGGGTGCCAGGGAGGGCAGGGGAAGGAGGCTGCCCCACCCTGAGCCATTGCCTTTGCCCGCAGGGAGGAAATGCACTACAAGGCCGTCCACAACACGGCTGTGCTCTTCCTACAGAACGACCCTGGCTTTGCCAAGTGGGCGCCGACGCCTGAACGGCTGCAGGAGCTGAGTGCTGCCTACCGGCAGTCAGGCCGCAGCCACAGCTCTGGTTCTTCCTCATCGTCCTCCTCGGAGGCCAAGGACCGGGACTCGGGCCGTGAGCAGGGTCCTAGCCGCGAGCCTCACCCCACTTAACATATCCTGCGGGGAGGAGGAGCCCCAGGGGTGCTAGTCTGGACTGCTGGGACTCGGGCCCCTGGGGCCTCAGAGGGACCCCGGCTGCCACTGACATATGAAGATTATGGTTCTGCCAGGGCTCCCCTCCCTGCCTGTCCCCAAGTCCTCACCTCAAACTCCCTCCAAGTCCCATGTATATAGGTCCTGATGCCTTCCCAACCCCGCCCCTCACCCTGTTGCCACCTTGTTTCATTTGTAAAAGGAAATACAGAAACCCCCCCAAGAATGTGTGAGGGTCTTGAGGGCAGAGAAGGC